TCATGCTTCAAGGGATCAATTGTTCATGAGTAGGACAAGGCCTGTCCCTTAAGCTATGGGGGAACAGTATTCATCTGACTATAACAACAGTATCAACATGCGGGAGGTTGCGCTGCAGCATAGATATGTCCCCAGGACTGAGGACAGAGAGGGGCATTCTAGCATAGGTTTATGGAGATGGCATTTGACTAAGGTTTTACAAATTAAAACAGAGAAGAGGGTAAGAGTTTTCCAGGCCAAGCATGGCAGGTCGAAGTACACTAATTAGGGGACCCCCTGAGCAGAGCTCAGAAGAGTGGTACTAAGTGACCTCCAAAGGAAGATTACAGCAGTAAAGGACCTTGAGGGCCATCCCTGGGCGTCTGTTCTGATGATATAGGCACACTAAAGGATGGCCAGGTTCCCAAAATGCATTTCCGGAAAGGAATACTAGTAGCATTTCCTAGTAGAAGACATTAGGGTCAACATTTGGACAGGCAGTTCAACCAGGAAGCTCATGGAGAGGCAGCTGGCAAGCCGACCAGGAGTAACCCCTATCCCTGGCATTGCGACTTTGGGCGTATCATTAACTTGTGGGGTCCTTACCTAAAATACAGGATAAATGCTCATATTTCCCCTGGCAGGGTTGTGGTGAGGGTTGAGAGATAATAGCTATCCAGTCTGGCCTCACTTAATAAGAAGGCGCTAACTTAACTACGGGGATGGCTGCCGCGGCCCCGTCCGCGCCGGGCACCGGCTACCGCGCCGGAAGCACCGAAGGGTACACCTGTCTGTGTCCCGCCAGCGGCCGCGGGAAGAGCTGCTGGAAGACTAGACGGTGGACCGCCTAGCTCCCGGGACTCCGCGGCTGGGGGCTGAGGCGCGCGCAGGGATCGGCGCCCTTTCCTCTGATTGGGCGGGACGAGGCCCAGGGGTGGGCCAACAGACAAAGCGGGAGGCAGGAATTGGTTAAGCCAGAAGAGAGGGCGGGGCCTTGGCCCGCGCGGGAGGCGGGAGTGGAGTCCCCCCGCAGGCTTTCTCTTTTAGCCCCGCCTGCTTCCCGGCTCCAGCTGGGGCCGGAGAGGCTGAGTGGTTGGTACGCTGCTCGCTGGCCTCCCAGTCTTCCCAGCAACCGGTGACACTGCCCGCGCCAGACTGACCACTAGCCGACGCGGGCGAGAGGGACAGGAGCGTGACCTCCCCATCCCGAGGGGCCGGACGCTCGGGCGCCTCCCCGCTCCCCCCACTCGGAGGCCGCGCGCGCCGTTAGCCCCTTCCTCGCTCCCCCGCCCCAGTCCCGCAGTCCGGGAGGCGGGGGTCGGCAGCCGGCTGAGTGGGAACCGCGCGGTGTCTGAGGAGGCAGTCGGCGACCGGTGAGGGGACTGAAGGGCAGGGGAGGGCAAGGTTTTTTTGGCACAGTAATAATTTTTCTTTCAGGTTTCCACTTCAAGCGTGACCCTTTTGCCTGTGGGATGAGCTCCAGCATGGGGTGAGGTACAGAAGAGAGACTTGAAGAGCGTGCCTTGGGACTCAAGCGCCAAACCTGTACCCTAGCGAGTGTCCTACTCCGCATCCGTAATGGAAGGAAATGGTATTGTTGTTTATATGCCGTTTAAGTCTACATTTCCCTTTTACTTTATCTCTACTGGGCACAGCACATCTTACTCCAGAGGCACAAGAGGAGGACATCCCATGCGGCTACTCCTGCCCAGCGTGGTGGGGCAGCAGAAGCTCCAGAGCCCAGACTTGCAGGTTTGCTATTTTCACTTTACCCCATTTGTATCATGTTCATAAACAATATGTTTTTCTTGATCAGATTCATCATATTCAAACCTTCACAAACAACTTGGATATCCTGACAATTATTATAGAATGGATGCCCCTTGATTCTCCCCAGCCTTTCCTGAAAATGGGAAAAGTGTTCTTGGATAATGCCACCAACTTTTAATAATGTTTTTTGTGAATTATCTATGCTCCCGTTTTTACCCCTTTACTGGGTCCTGAGTTGCTTTCTCAACTTTGGGGCTGTATACTGGCATGGGGTAGTGTGTTTATCAAGTGCTGTCCAAAGCCAAGGAACAATATTTTGGGGTTTCTCAAATACCTTCCCTTGGCCAGGCCCCAGCCCCTTCAGTAACTTCAGGGTCTGAGCCCTTTGCCTAGGCTGTTGCTGCTGGACCTGTTTGTGCTTCATCACATTACCCGCTTTGTTCTTCCAGCCCAAGTCTGGCTGGGTTCATGTCAGTGACTCAGGAAAGCTGGGTTTTGGAGGAAGGCGTTGGTATAGTCTAAACGCAGGGGACTTCTCACTGCCCCATCCTGCCTTGGTCATTTCCTAATGCATCCCCAGACAAGGATCCCCATCTAAGGCCAGCGAACAGGCTTGGCGTTCCTTTCCCTCAGAGCAGTGTTGATGGTTCCCAGGCTAAATGCAAGCTCCCCTTTGAATCCATTCCTGTTTGTTCTCCAGGACACTTGTAGTTTCCCTCCTGCCCTTCCAAGTGGTTCAAGGACACCCCCTCCCTATTTCCGGGATGCCCATGGCTTTGCTTTGTCTTGGGGAAGGGAATCCTGGAGATGGACTACCTAAAGAAGTTATAACAAATAGGGAGTTCGTGTTCCCCTCTCCATTCCTTAGGAGCTGCTGCAGAGGCTCACAATGACCTTCTCCCCACAGGCTCACGGTGCAGGGTGAACCTGGCCACAGCTCACCCTGGAACAGCCACAATGTCTGCCCCTTAGAGAAGAACCCTGAAATCAGACCAGTTTTTGCGGCCTCCCCCTTTCCTCTCTGTTACAGTGCCCTTTCCAGGCCTTAAGAGAAGTAAAACTTAGCTGCAGCGTCAGGAGGTGGACCCCAGAGTGTGAGTGGCACGCTTCCCTGTGAACCCGTCCTCACCATGTTTGCCACATCTGGGGCAGTGGCAGCGGGGAAGCCTTACTCGTGCAGCGAATGTGGCAAGAGCTTCTGCTACAGCTCAGTGCTGCTGCGACATGAACGAGCTCACGGCGGTGACGGCCGCTTCCGTTGCCTAGAATGCGGTGAGCGCTGTGCACGGGCTGCTGACCTCCGAGCGCACAGGCGCACGCATGCTGGCCAGACCCTCTACATCTGCAGTGAGTGCGGACAAAGCTTCCGCCACAGCGGCCGTCTTGACCTACACTTGGGCGCACACCGGCAGCGATGCCGCACTTGCCCCTGCCGCACATGCGGCCGGCGCTTCCCGCACCTCCCGGCGCTGCTGCTACACCGGCGCCGCCAGCATCTGCCAGAGCGGCCCCGCCGCTGCCCGCTGTGCGCCCGCACCTTCCGGCAGAGCGCGCTGCTCTTCCACCAGGCGCGGGCGCACCCCTTGGGGACAACCTCTGACCCTGCTGCCCCACCCCACCGCTGCGCGCAGTGCCCGCGAGCCTTCCGAAGCGGCGCCGGGCTGCGGAGTCACGCGCGCATCCACGTGTCCCGGAGCCCCACGCGACCCCGTGTCTCAGACGCCCACCAGTGTGGCGTGTGCGGCAAGTGCTTTGGCAAGAGCTCTACGCTGACGCGACACCTGCAGACGCACTCGGGGGAGAAACCCTTCAAGTGCCCGGAGTGCGGCAAGGGCTTCCTGGAGAGCGCCACGCTGGTGCGCCACCAGCGCACACACACGGGCGAGAAGCCGTACGCATGTGGCGACTGTGGACGCTGCTTCAGCGAGAGTTCCACGCTGCTGCGCCATCGGCGCAGCCATCAGGGCGAGCGGCCACATGCGTGCGCCACTTGCGGCAAGGGTTTCGGGCAGCGCTCCGACCTGGTGGTGCACCAGCGCATCCACACGGGCGAGAAGCCCTTCGCGTGCCCCGAGTGCGGCCGCCGCTTCAGCGACCGCTCGGACCTCACCAAGCACCGGCGCACGCACACGGGCGAGAAGCCCTACCGCTGCGAACTGTGCGGCAAGCGGTTCACGTGCGTGTCCAATCTCAACGTGCATCGGCGCAACCATGCCGGCCACAAGCCACACAAATGCCCCGAGTGCAGCAAGGCCTTCAGCGTCGCCTCCAAGCTTGCACTGCACCGCAAGACGCACCTGGGCGAACGGCCAGCGGAGTGCGCAGAGTGCGGCAAGTGCTTCAGCCACAGCCGCTCGCTGTCACAGCATCAGCGGGCCCACACGCGCGCCCGCACCGCTGCCGCCGTTGCCATCCAGTCCGCAGTGGGCACTGCCCTCGTCTTTGAGGGGCCGGCTGAACAGGAAAAGCCAGGGTTCTCTGTGTCCTAGTTGAGGGAGGCTTGCTGAGGCTTCTCTAAAGGTGGTTGGGCAAGCACCTATATAGTATCACGGGGACAGTTGAGGCAACTCGTAGATGGAGATTTGGGAAAAGACGATGTGGCCTCCTACCTTTCCAGTTTCTGTTGGCAGCCCTTCACGTAGCCTCCTGCCTCGCCTCTACACCTACTACCCTGTCGGCCCTTTTGCCATGCTGTCCTCGTATAACTCGGATTCTCTCCTCAGGTGTAGGTGCAGGGAGTCAGGGAACCCTTAGACTCCCCTGTGTGCAAGAGCCCAGGTGTTGGTGTGTCCCTTTAATGCTACTGTGCTCTCTGGTGTTTCTGATTTTCCTGCCTTTATTCTGTCTTCTCTTGTCCTATCTCATTCCAGCCCACATCTTCTCCTTTCCTGATTACTTTTGTTGTCCTGCCTCTTCAGGTAATGGTCACAGATTTGGCTGTAGGCACGTTACCAGCCCTGTGGCTTCTTGACTCTTGGTTCCCTGTTAACTCTGTTTCTGAGAAATGTGGGTATGGAGGTGGGTGGGAAAGCTCACTTCCATGAAGGATGTCTCCATGCTAGGAGCTGCCTGCACCCTGGCAGAGGTGGCCAGTCACGTGAAGGTGGGCAGGGCCCTTAGCATGGCCACACATGTCCCCAGGGCAGATCAAGGGGCCTCTCAGAACCATGTTCCCCAGCCAGGTGAGGACCATTTTCACTGGGACCCAGGCCAAAACCATGTGGGTGCACAAAGCCAGGCACTGCCAAGTGGAACATGAGGTTATTTCCAAATCATGGGAGCCACCAGCAGGGAGAGGGCAGGATGGAAAATCCCCTGGAGCCGGTCAACTTTTTGCTCATGGCTAGTGAAATAAAGTTGTTTGAGTACTAGATGCCAAGTGCCGCCTTTATCAAACCTAAGGCT